TGCATGCATGTTATTTCCAAGCCTACAGATTGCTTTCACACATTAGCGTGTTCATCCATAGTGAATGTGGCCAGCGGAAATCTATATGGGCAGTAACATTCTTTCCTGAAGTCAAGATATACCACGTCTAGTAATGCTCTCCTGAATAAGTTATTTATTGAGTATCGACATCACAATCTACGTCTTTTCTCTTTGTTTATTGGATCACAGTGAATATAAAACTATACCTATAGTTACGATTATACAAAAGAATCTTAAGTCAGTGGTCATGGGTAAGACAGTAAACCAATTTATCTGCTTTCAGAGCTTTTAAGAAGTCAAAGTGCAAAAATGACAGTTTTGTGCAAAAAGAATTTTCAACGAGCCTGACAGCCAAAATATACCTGAAGTCGCTGCGAGACTTTACTTGGATTTTCATGAGATCGTTTGTGTGTGAGCACGCTCGTGTTTTTCCCAGAGCAGGTGTAATGATGGGTCTTTACTTACTCTCCCCACTCCCCACCCCCTTCGCACACTCTTTCACCTTGGGAAGGGTATGGGAATGAAGAAAGGAGTGTTAATCGGGTTCCCAGCGTTCCCTTATCTTTCACCTAGCTCCCTAACTACTGTGGATGTTAGGTTTGGGCACACCCATTTCAAGACAAGGAGACTGGTTCTCGAGGGAAGTGTGAGACTGAAGTTACAGAGCCTGTCAAAAGCGGAGCCTTATAGAGGGAGTAAAATCCCACGTGCTTCGTGCTGCAGCAGCTGGAGGGTGGACCTGGGTCGACCTGGGGGGATGCTCAGCCCTGCGGGTCCGGGAGCGCGCAGAACAGCGGGGAGGGCTTCTCCCTCTTCTGGGTAGGGGCGCGCTAGGTGGAGCCCCACCTCCCCTCCGCGGAGACCCACCCTCCGAGCCGGGAGAGGCGTTGCGGGGGGGTGGGGGGGGCGTGTCCCCTGGCGCAGCGCGGCCAGCGCGCACGCGCAGCGGGCGGAAGGTGCCCGGGCCCACTTTGAGCGCGCGGCTGCGCACTGAGCCGCCGGCCCTCCCGGAAGCGCAGAGCTCCGCTGGTGCCACGTCTATCCCCTTACATCCTCCTAGGACCCGGTCGGTAGTCGTCGCCCCAGCCCGCCGGGGGCGCAGCGCCCGAGCCGCGGCCCTCGAGACGGGACCGAGAGCATCATGGGCAGCACTGTCCCGCGCTCCGCCTCCGTGCTGCTTCTGCTGCTGCTCCTGCGCCGGGCCGAGCAGCCCTGCGGGGCCGAGCTCACCTTCGAGCTGCCGGACAACGCCAAGCAGTGCTTCCACGAGGAGGTGGAGCAGGGCGTGAAGTTCTCCCTGGATTACCAGGTGAGGCCGGGCGCCCGGCAGCGCTCCCTTCTTTTGATAACAGCAATTTTTTTATGGTTGTCAGGTCATCACTGGAGGCCACTACGATGTTGACTGCTATGTAGAGGACCCCCAGGGGAACACCATCTACAGAGAAACGAAGAAGCAGTACGACAGCTTCACGTACCGGGCTGAAGTCAAGGGCGTTTATCAGTTTTGCTTCAGTAATGAGTTTTCCACCTTCTCTCACAAGACCGTCTACTTTGACTTTCAAGTGGGCGATGAGCCTCCCATTCTCCCAGACATGGGGAACAGGGTCACAGCTCTCACCCAGGTGAGTGAACATTAGCAGTTCGGGGCTGCTGATTTAAATCTTTTTATCTTTTTGAACAATGAAGAGATTCAGAGGAGCTTATTGGAAGGAGGTGGACAAGATGGTCGACTATATGCAGCCAGGCGGAACACCTGCCACCGAGGGACTGGGACGACTGGCACCCTCCTAACAGATTTTCAGCGGGGAGGCACTGAGAGTGGATGGAGGGAAGACACAGAAGCTACGCTGAAGTGGGAGGAAGCTGCTGCACAGAGCTACCATGCACTGGGACTAGCTCCTGGTCCCCAGTGACTCCAGGGGAACAGGTGAGTTAAACTGGCAAGGAACAACCTGCTCTCACCACAGGCCTCTGGAATCCCGGCAGGAGGAGACTCCTTGACCACCACAGACACTTGAGCTGGCAGGGAGAGTTGCTTGGAGAAGTGGTAGGGGCAGCACTTCAGCCTGGGTGGAGCCCAGAGGGTTTGGTGTGGGAGCATTTGCAATAAAGCATAGCCAGGGACAGCCATCCCTCTAGGCTCGACTTGCTCCCATGGCAGACTTTAACCCTAGGGGGACTGTTGAAACTAAATTCTTCAGGGTGGTCTTGCCTGTCAGATGAGGCCAGTTCAATAACCTGAGCACCCCTTGGTTTTCTGGTCTCTCCTGGAGCCCCAGACTGGCCGTGCCTGCTTGCAGTGCAGCCTTGGGTAGCCCTGGGGGCCCGCATCACAGCTCCTGTGCTGGCAAACCACACCATGTTTGCCAGTGCAGTAGCTGTGATGCGGGCCCCCAGGGCTACCCAAAGCAGAAAGCTCCAGCACAGCAGCCCCTATGGACATGCACCAGCCCAGCCACTTCCTTCCTCTACTGCAGTTTCCGCTGGGCCCATGGCCATCCCCCCCAATCACTGCTGGTGCACATGTGAGCAGGCAGATCTTGCCTTCTCTGCCCTGCCAGTGTGCATGTGTGCATGTGCCCTGCCCTGCCACTGCTGCTGGCATGAGTGAACTCAGCCTCCTCCTCCCCACACCATGCCATCATTGCAGTCAAAGCCTTGGCAGGCACAGAGTCCACCAGCCTCACCTTCACCAGTGCCTTGCCCCTGCACTAACACTGCTGCTGGAGTGAAACTAGGCAGGGAGAACAGTGGACTTACCACACCCTGAGCAGCCACCCTTGCCTGCAAAAACTCAGACAGAGGGTGCACGCAGACCAGCACCTGCCAGTCTCCCGCTCCCATGCTAACACCACTACCAGCGGGACAGCATGCGAAGTTGCCATTGGGCGTGAGGGGCCCACCTTCCCATGTCATGCTGCCTCCACTGCTGCTGCCAATGCCCACATGGAGGCTGGCACCTGGGCACCCCCTAGCACCCTGCCATAGCCAATGAGCATGCACCCTGCTGCGCTGCCACTGCCACTACCACTGGCACATGTGAATGAGGACAGATTCCACTGCCACTGCCCTACAAAATGCTTTGGCTGGCACCACCCATTGGAGTGTTGTGACCAGCAGTCAGGGAGCACCTTGGCTGCACCCAGCACAGTGGGTTCCTAACCTTGAGGAGCCAGAGAACGAAGTTGGGCCTGATACCAATCCCCTAGGGTTAGGGTATGCAGTCTAGGAGTTGGAAGCCTAGCTTTGGCTCCCTGAAATTTTCCAGAAATGAAGCCAGTCATTTGAACTCATCTTATAACACAAGCAAACCCTCAAGGTCATCAAATAGGATACAAGAGAAAAAAAAACCATCCCAAGGACAGCAACTTCAAAGACTGAAGGAACATCAGTCTGCAAACATGAGAAAGACCCAGAGCAAGAACTCTGAAAACACAAAAAACTAGAGTACCTTCTTTCTCCAAATGACCACACTAGCTCTCCAGCCAGGGTTCTGAACCCGCACATGTACCCCTAAACTTAAAAGATTTTTAAAAAAGAGATTCAGAGAAGGACTGTAGCTGTGGACCCAAGCTCCCTTCAAAGCACTGGCAGGTCAATCGTTTGCAACGCAGACAGCTGTATGTAGAGCTCTGTGATCCACCCAATTATTGGCTCATCAAGGAGTGTGCCACATGCCAGATGCTCTGCAGAACCCAACAGAGGGGTTGCTCCTCCATGGAAACAACAAGAAGCTTTGATCAAAGAGCCTGTATTGACTCCTTCAGTGAAATTCTTGACTGAAATAATCACCTTCTTAAAATACACACATGGTGAGGTTTGAAGAGGGGAAATTGCCATCCAGGTAAGAAACCTTGGCCTTGTCCCAATTTAGTAGTGCTGAAGGTGTGTTCATTTGAACATAGATCATGTGCTAGGTACTGGGAGGATACAGGAATGAGCATGGGAATAAACTTTACATAGCTCTTGTTCAAGCAGGAACTTTACAATCTAGTTAGAATAAAGAATTATCTGTGAGTCCTGGTTGGACAGTGTGTATCCCAGCACTATCTAGGGGTAAGGATGCCTTCATACCAACCTCGTCATGACTGTGCTAAGTGGCAGGTCTGATTTGGTTATAGAACTGGATACATCAGACAGTTTTAACTTTATGCTATTAAATATTTGAACATATCACTGTGCACTATGATGGATATTAATTGTTT